TTTCATTGTTGCTGTTGAGAAATCAGCTGTCAATCTGTCTTCCTTCTCAGGGCACCTGTTTTTCTTCTCTGGCTAAGGATTGTAAGATTATTGGATCCGGTTTTTATGTTCTACAGTGATGTGCAGATACCCCAGGGTGTGTGTTTAAAATTTACTTGGAAGTTGTTGGAAGCCGTGTCACTTTCATTCCTCCAGCAAACAGATTCAGAGACTAAGTGATGAGTGTAAAAGGGCTATCAAGGGCTAACACCTGTGAAAGACAAGGGCCGAAAGCAGAATGGTACCGGGAGAGCCTCACACCACGATGCAGAGTGAACAGTCTCAAATAACTCACGGGGAACCGTGGAGCAGTCTGCCTATTAAAGGAGTGCTTAGTCACTGGGTGGAGGCCACCCACACAGTGCATGTCCTTAGCTCAATGGCTGAAGCAGATGCAGAAGGCAATGGTCTGGACTGTCAACAATCTACACTCCTTGCAGCTGAATGGCCAGTTATTTCTCAAAAAAGATCAAGAGGTGCACCTCCATGGCTGCCACAGGTTTCCCAAATCTCAAGACTGTTGTTCTCTTTCATCAAGCGGGGAAAATCTCAGCCCAGACATCTCTTCATTTCCCACCAACCCAGTCATTCGTTAAAAAAATAAATTCTATCAAGCATTTTCAGTTCAGCCACACCAGAGAGACTTTTGAGAACATCTAGCATGCTACAATGCCAATTAGAAACCTGTTTTAAATTGTGTACCCTGGGAAAATTTCCCATTTTATCAAATTTTTAAGGAGTGAGGGGCCTCTTGTCTGAATAGCTGCTCAGTAAGTGTGATTTCCTCACTCCAAGACACTTAGAAAACACCAGCCACACTGGACCACTTCTGCAACAAAGCACTCACCTGGGACAGAAGCCATCTGACATCTGCTGTCTGTCCTCACCCCTATCCCTCTCATTAGGTAACAGCAAACTTCCCTCTACCCCCACTCAGCTCCACCCTCTGCCAGGAAACTTTTACTTTCTGACTCCAGGAGGGTAGTGAGGCATGTCAGTCACTGCCCCACAACTGGAGCCAGCAACTGGTTCAGAGGTGGCCATGTGGCCCAACTTACATCCATGATCTGGAAAGGTACAGCTCCCTTCCACCCTTTGAATTTTGAGGGAGGGCCGGATCTGGTTCACTCTTTCCCTAGGGTCTGAAGGATCTGCGCCCTGTGTTCAAGGACGACGCTGAAACATTCTTTTCTGCGTGCCTGATCTGAGGCCTCACAACTCAGGTGAGCAAGACTGTGTCCCTTTCACATGGAGAAGCCGAGTTCCACGGAGGTTGAGTGAGGAGCCGGCATCACACAAGGACTCGGAGGGGCTCCTCGAGACTCGCGGGACAGAGACGGCAGCCCCAGGTGGGAAAGGCCCAGGCCAGGGACACGCTGGGATATGTTTTTATGTTTTGTTTTTCTTGCTTAGGGGATCATGGACATTGAAGCATATTTTGAAAGAATTGGCTATAAGAACTCTAGGAACAAATTGGACTTGGAAACATTAACTGACATTCTTGAGCACCAGATCCGGGCTGTTCCCTTTGAGAACCTTAACATGCATTGTGGGCAAGCCATGGAGTTGGGCTTAGAGGCTATTTTTGATCACATTGTAAGAAGAAACCGGGGTGGGTGGTGTCTCCAGGTCAATCAACTTCTGTACTGGGCTCTGACCACAATCGGTTTTCAGACCACAATGTTAGGAGGGTATTTTTACATCCCTCCAGTTAACAAATACAGCACTGGCATGGTTCACCTTCTCCTGCAGGTGACCATTGACGGCAGGAATTACATTGTCGATGCTGGGTCTGGAAGCTCCTCCCAGATGTGGCAGCCTCTAGAATTAATTTCTGGGAAGGATCAGCCTCAGGTGCCTTGCATTTTCTGCTTGACAGAAGAGAGAGGAATCTGGTACCTGGACCAAATCAGGAGAGAGCAGTATATTACAAACAAAGAATTTCTTAATTCTCATCTCCTGCCAAAGAAGAAACACCAAAAAATATACTTATTTACGCTTGAACCTCGAACAATTGAAGATTTTGAGTCTATGAATACATACCTGCAGACGTCTCCAACATCTTCATTTATAACCACATCATTTTGTTCCTTGCAGACCCCAGAAGGGGTTTACTGTTTGGTGGGCTTCATCCTCACCTATAGAAAATTCAATTATAAAGACAATACAGATCTGGTCGAGTTTAAAACTCTCACTGAGGAAGAGGTTGAAGAAGTGCTGAGAAATATATTTAAGATTTCCTTGGGGAGAAATCTCGTGCCCAAACCTGGTGATGGATCCCTTACTATTTAGAATAAGGAACAAAATAAACCCTTGTGTATGTATCACCCAACTCACTAATTATCAACTTATGTGCTATCAGATATCCTCTCTACCCTCACGTTATTTTGAAGAAAATCCTAAACATCAAATACTTTCATCCATAAAAATGTCAGCATTTATTAAAAAACAATAACTTTTTAAAGAAACATAAGGACACATTTTCAAATTAATAAAAATAAAGGCATTTTAAGGATGGCCTGTGATTATCTTGGGAAGCAGAGTGATTCATGCTAGAAAACATTTAATATTGATTTATTGTTGAATTCATAGTAAATTTTTACTGGTAAATGAATAAAGAATATTGTGGAAAAACTCACTGTCTCTAAAGTTTATGAAAACATTGT